ACGTCTCATGCCCGCACTGCCTTCATCATCATCGCTGTTGTTCTGTGTGTGTTTGTGGTGAGTGCCGCATGGTGGGGGCGTCTCGGCCTCTCTCCTCTCTCTCCACTGTTTTCTCTTTCTGTGTGTCTGTTTCCATTCTATCTCCACCTTCTTCCCTCCGTCTTTTGCTTTTCTATCTCCACTTCTCCACACCCCTCTCTCCCTGCGTCTCTGTGTCTCCCTCTTCCTCTGTCTTGTTTTTTTCCCACCGTCTGCCTCTTCTGTTCCCTGTCACATCCAACTTCCACCGGTTTCTCCAGCTCTCTCCTCAGTTCCTTCTCTCATGAGCACACCTGCCTCTGTGCTCGTATTCCTGGACTCCTCTCTCTCCACTGTCATATCTTCTCATTCATTTTCCCAGTCTCTCTCTGTCTCTTGCTCTCCCCCTCTCTGTCACTCTGTCTCTGTCTCTCTCTTTCTCTCTCTCTCTCTGTGTCTCTCTGTCTGGCTCTCTCTCTGTCTCTCTCTCCATCTCTCTCTCTCTCTCCCCCCCGTCACCCTGTCTCTGTCTCTCTCTGTCTGTGTGTCTCTCTGTCTTTCTCTCTCTCCATCTCTCTCTGTCTCTCTCTCTCTCTCTCTCTCTCTCCCTCTCTCCCTCCTCCCGTGACTCCCTCTCTCAGTCCATCTCTTCCTCCCTCTCTCAGCCCCTTCGTGCCCTTTCCTCTGACACTCCCCACCCTGGTTTCCTGACTCCACCACTAGATCCACCACCTCCAGCAACTGGGAACCCTCCCCTGCCCACCCTGCCCTGGGGTCCCCTCCCAGGATTCCTTCTAGATTATAGCATCTTCCCTGGGCGGGTTCTCATGAACAATTGTGGCTGCTTTTTTGGCCAGACAGGGGAGGGAGGGGATGGGATCAGGGAGTCCTGGAATGGGAACTAGGCAATAAAAAAAAAAAAATGTCAGAAGCAGGGCGGCGGGAGGTGGGGGCAGGGCCAGCTGTCCTTACCAGGGATAAAAGGCTTTGCCAGTGTGACTAGGAAGAGAGACACCTCCCCTCCTTCCTTCATCAAGACATCAAGGAGGGACCTGTGCCCTGCTCCACATCCTCCCACCTGCCGCCCGCAGAGCCTGCAGGCCCCGCCCCCCTCGTCTCTGGTCCCTACCTCTCTGCTGTGTCTTCATGTCCCTGAGGGTCTTGGGCTCTGGGTAAGTGCCCCTTGCTGTCTCTGCCTCTCAGCCTTCTCTCTCACTTTTTCTCTGCATTTGACAGGACCTGGCCCTCAGCCCCTAAAATGTTCCTCCTGCTGACAGCACTTCAAGTCCTGGCTATAGGTAAGAGAACGGTTGGGTATGACACAAGGGGGTACTTTCCCCACCCAATCCTGTCCACTCCTAGCCATGACACAGAGCCAAGAGGATGAGAACAAGATAATTGGTGGCCATACGTGCACCCGGAGCTCCCAGCCGTGGCAGGCGGCCCTGCTGGCGGGTCCCAGGCGCCGCTTCCTCTGCGGAGGCGCCCTGCTTTCAGGCCAGTGGGTCATCACTGCTGCTCACTGCGGCCGCCCGTAAGTGACCCCCTCCCCTGTCCCTGTACCTATGAGCAGCGCTTCTCTTGGGGGTCGTGGCCAGGATCCTTCAGGTTGCCCTGGGCAAGCACAACCTGAGGAGGTGGGAGGCCACCCAGCAGGTGCTGCGCGTGGTTCGTCAGGTGACGCACCCCAACTACAACTCCCGGACCCACGACAACGACCTCATGCTGCTGCAGCTACAGCAGCCCGCACGGATCGGGAGGGCAGTCAGGCCCATTGAGGTCACCCAGGCCTGTGCCAGCCCCGGGACCTCCTGCCGAGTGTCAGGCTGGGGAACTATATCCAGCCCCATCGGTGAGGACTCCTGCGTCTTGGAAAGCAGGGGAAGACCCAGTTATAACCCTGCAGTGTCCCCCAGCCAGGTACCCCGCCTCTCTGCAATGCGTGAACATCAACATCTCCCCGGATGAGGTGTGCCAGAAGGCCTATCCTAGAACCATCACGCCTGGCATGGTCTGTGCAGGAGTTCCCCAGGGCGGGAAGGACTCTTGTCAGGTAAGGCCCAGGATGGGAGCTGTGGTAGGGATTCAGTGTCTCCATTTCTGTTCCTCCCCCTCAGGGTGACTCTGGGGGACCCCTGGTGTGCAGAGGACAGCTCCAGGGCCTCGTGTCTTGGGGAATGGAGCGCTGCGCCCTGCCTGGCTACCCCGGTGTCTACACCAACCTGTGCAAGTACAGAAGCTGGATTGAGGAAACGATGCGGGACAAATGATGGTCTTCACGGTGGGATGGACCTCGTCAGCTGCCCAGGCCCTCCTCTCTCTACTCAGGACCCAGGAGTCCAGGCCCCAGCCCCTCCTCCCTCAGACCCAGGAGTCCAGGCCCCCAGCCCCTCCTCCCTCAGACCCGGGAGT